AGTTTGTAATGATTTTTTTAGTAAAATAAGGATATGATTAAAAGTTTTATATTAACTACTACAACTTTTAAGTATCAGTTGCTTCTACATAACCACTATGATATTTACTGTTCTGAACAATACATACTTCAAAGCACATGAAATTGAAAAAGCAAAGCATCTTTACTCTCTTCATAGAGAACAGAAAAAAAACTAAACTTTTAAGCATTATAAAATACTTTATTGAATAAAATGTTAGCAAGTCAGCAATTGATGAATAATTTGCTTTGAAACTTGAACTTGTAATCTGGCTAATAAGCACTAATTTACAAACTATTCTACATTGTAAAGGAGAAATGAATTTCTGGTGTTGTCCTTCTTTGATTTAGAAGCTTAACATCTGCAGGACCTAATTGGCCATTGATGTGAGGTTGAGGAAGAAGGAACCACATCGCAGGGAGAAAAGACTAAAGGAAGGCAGAGGCTCTAATATCAGGTCAATATAGGTCAGCACACTACCCACATGAAATGGCTTTGGCTGGGTTCCAAGGTCAAGTAAATAAGATCAATTTTTTCATTCCTTCAATTACATATTTTTTTGCTAAGCTTCGGTCATTCATGGTATACAATGCATCTAACTTGCTGAGCAAAATGCCAGACATGAAATAAATGTTAGCTATGGTAGAAGAGCTACAGTAACAGGTAACCTGAAACAGGCTGATAGCTCATAGAAGGGCATGCTTGAATTCGGGGAAAAAAAAAATCTCTGTTAAAATGGGATGCAAAACACTTTATACATTGCTTTTACAAAAGTTAGACTAATTTAAAGGAAAGTCTTCAAAAACAATCCGTGATCGATAAAATTACAGAAAAAAATCAGGAAAGGGGGAAATAATAAGGGAAGAAAGATTAGCAGAACAATCTTCCGCCCCAGTAAAGAGGATTGAATTTTAACCAATGAGATCACAAGTTTGAAAATTTCCTTTTCAGGCCCAATCAAGAGGAGACTATGTCTATAAATATGACTGCCTAGACCCTCTCCTATCAATGAGACAGCATGGCCCGTACTAAGCAGACTGCCCGCAAGTCGACCGGCGGCAAGGCCCCGAGGAAGCAGCTGGCTACCAAAGCGGCCCGCAAGAGCGCGCCGGCCACGGGCGGGGTGAAGAAGCCGCACCGCTACCGGCCCGGCACCGTGGCTCTGCGGGAGATCCGGCGCTACCAGAAGTCTACGGAGCTGCTGATCCGCAAGCTGCCCTTCCAGCGGCTGGTACGCGAGATCGCGCAGGACTTTAAGACGGACCTGCGCTTCCAGAGCTCGGCCGTGATGGCGCTGCAGGAGGCCAGCGAGGCCTACCTGGTGGGGCTGTTCGAAGACACGAACCTGTGCGCCATCCATGCCAAGCGCGTGACCATCATGCCCAAGGACATCCAGTTGGCCCGCCGCATCCGCGGGGAGCGGGCCTAAGGCATATTTTTAAGTGGTCGATCTAAAGGCTCTTTTCAGAGCCACTGCCGTTTTCATCAAGAGCAGCTGTACCGGCTC